TTCTCCATCTTCCATTACACTGTCACTTGATTTTTAATAAAAGGGCAAGGGAAAAATCTCCAAATGAGCAAATAAATCCCGACCTCCTTTCGCTTCCCTCCTCTGGCCGAGGGCGCATGCCCTGTCTCCCCAGGCCCACCCACCAAGAAGAAGCAACCCAAGCCGCGCTCCCTCAGGAGATGGGAGAAGATGTTACTGGCGGTCCAGGCGCCTTTGCAACTCTTCTCTCCCAGCACCAGGAGAGGAAACACGAATGATGCCACTGGGGGAAAAAGTCTCCTGCCAACACCCGAAAAATCTAAGCTGGCGTCGGCAGTGTTTTGCTTTGGAAGGGAGAGCGGGTTCCTTTTCTGGCCTCTGGATCCCTCATCCGGCAGGAAGCTCTTCTTCCTCCTCCTAGCCCCCGGCATACGGGGGGAAAGCCAAAGAGCCTCCAGGACCTAAGGCTAGCGCTCTGCCGGCCGGCCGCGCCCTCCACCCGACCAGGCCCCGCCTCCCCGGCTTTCTAGTAACCGGCGCCGTTCCCGGCCGGGGCAGGGAACGGTGCGCCTGCAGAGCCAGATTTCGGCCCAAGGGGCGCGGGAGTCTCTTCGGGCGTCCGGGATCCCCTGGCGCGGCTCCGTGCTGCCTAACGGGGCAAGTCGCATGCGCACCGAGCCGCGCTGGGGAAAGGGAGAGTGAGGGGAGGGGCGAGCGCAGAGCCTCCGCCGGCCGTCTGAGCCCGCGGGGTCGCTGACGACGCATGCGCCGGGAGGGGGCGCAATCACGGACTCGGCTTGCGGCTGCCGGTTTAAAAAAGGAAACCCCGGAGAGCGAGAGCGCGAAGGAAATCTGGCCGCCGCCGCCGCGAGCGCTCCCGGTGAGAGGCGCCCGCCCGGTGGGCCCAGGGCCTGCCGAGTGCCGGTTGGCTTCCTTGGCGGCGCATGCGCGCTCCTGGGCTGGTGGAGGAGGGGAAGGGAAGGGAGGGGGAGGAGGAGCTGGCCACAGGAGCGGCGAATTTTTGGGGGGGTGGGTGGGGGGCGCCACTCACAGCCCCAGGTGCTGCTGGAGGTGGGAGCCGCGGCGCCTCCTGGACACAGGCGGGGTAGTGGTTCCGAGTCACCGCAGCGGGAGACCTGGGTGGGGGAGGGAAGAAGCCGGAGCCGCCGCAAGCCACACGGTGAGGGCGCGGGGAAGGGGAGGGAGCGGGGGGCATTATTTCAGTAAGTACTGTTTCTTTGCAGAATTTTTACTTGTTCCTGCAAAGCTGCTGGAGCTCAGAAGCTGATTCTATCACATTGTAAGATGCCTTTGGATAATTCTACAGTCCTCTTAAATGAATCTTTAGAACTTGGCAAGTCTCACTAGATACCTTCAATCATCATTTTGAGCTCAAAGGTATGCTATCTTTGTTTCTTTTCCCTTAATCAAATAAATCTAACATTTTTTCTTGTTTAAACAGAATTCTGAGACTTATGGTTGGTCATATAGAAGAGTACCTTGAACCTATAGTTTCCTGAAGAATCAGTTTAAAAGATCCAAGGAGTACAAAAGGTAAAGAAAGGTGCATCTTAGAATGCATCGTATAGTACCAGCTATGTTCCGATAATTACTTTAGATACTGGGGATTCAGTGATGAACAAGACAGAAGCTGTCCCTGCTGTCATGAGAACCGCCTTCTAGAAGAAGAATAATACACAAGTGAGAAACACAAATAATACACAAGTGAGAAATTTGTGGTTTGTACTGTGCAGAGAATTAAAATGGATAAATGGATAGTGTAAGGCTGGGCACTGTAAGGCTTGTGCCTGTAATCCTAGCAGTTTGGGAGGCTGAGGTGGGAGGATTGTGTAAGCCTAGAAGTTTGATACCAGCCTGGGCAACATAGTGAGACCCCATCTCCACCAAAAATTTAGAAATTAGCTGGGCATGATGACGTATGCCTGTGATCCCAGCTACTTGGGAGGCTGAGGCAGGAGGACTTGAGCCTAGGAGGTTGACGCTACAGTGAGCTGTGATTGTGTCACTGCATTCCAGCCTGGGAGACAGAGTGAGACCTTGTCTTACGTGTACAAAAAAAAGGATAATGTGGTAGAGACTGGTGACTGCTTTCATTAGGCAGTCAGAGATAGCCTAATTGAAAAAGGGGAATTTTAATTGAGATCGGAATGGCAAAAGGAGCCAGCTGTGTGAAGATCTGAGAGAAGAGCTTTATAGATAGTGAGAACAAGAAAGACAATGAAATGTTTGAGGAACATAAAGAGCATAATGTGACTGGAATACAGTAAATGATGGGGAGAATATATGGAGATCAGGTTGGGGGAAAAAACTGGGAGAGAAGCAAATTTACAGAAGAAAGTTAAGTGTTCTGTTTTAAGTATATGACATTTTGGACACCTTTAAAATCTGTAGAAATGTCTAAAAAGCAGTTGGATATCTGACTGCATTTGACAATCTATTCTAGGGGTGTGGATTTGGGAGTCATTGGCATGTAGAAGTGTGATTTATCTAGGAAGTGTATACAGATTTAGAAGGATTCAGCCCTGGCACATGCCAGTATTAATTAGAGGAGAAGGAGCAGCCAGCAAGATGAGTACAAAAGCAGGAGAATATTCTGTCACTGGAATCAAGAAAAGAAGGTATTTAATAAATGCAGAAGTGGTCGTCTACATCACATATTGCTTAACGGTCAAATAGAGAATAAAACAGCCATTAGACTTGGCAATATGGAGATTTGGGATAACTAATAAGAGTGAGCAATTTGAGTGGAGTGGTGGGGATGAAAGCCTAATTAAGAGTGATGAAAGAATATGGGAAACTGCTAGAGATGGCAAACAATACAATTAAATTTTATTTTCTCTTGAAACCTCACTGAAGCTAAAGTAAGAAGATTTTTACGAAAGACATAACAGGACAGAGAGAATGGAGAAGAAACAGTAGCAACAAAATTTGGGACTGCAAAAGGGAGCATAGTAACTTTCTTGCAAATCCCAGGATCCTAAGCCTGCTGTGGGAAAGCTGAAACAAACTTCTTGGCACTGTAGAACCTCTATAATTTTCATGAATTGAAAACTATTTCTGGAAATAGGAGTGATGGTGGAACTAAAACAGGATGATTTGTTGCAAATCTGTTTAAGGGGTAATTATATTCCATGGATCCTTTTCTTAACTTTGGAACCAAGGCAGCCACCTTTTTCCTATCTTAGCAGAAGTCTGGAGATTTATTCCCTAGTAAGGATAAAATAAAGGAGCCACAAACATGGCTGAGAATGGGGGTGACATGTTAAAAATAGAAGGGTTAAGAACCCAGGGTACCAGGTTTTTATACTCTTCAGGCAAGAGTTGAGAAGATACATAATTATTTTCTCTGAATTATAATCATCTTAAAAGATCTAAAGATTCTGACATTGAGAATTCCCCAAAGAAATATTTCAACCTGATAGCCCTACAGTAAAGTTAACAGTCAGCAAGCTGTATCACACAGAGCTTCAGTTTTTTTAGCGCTTACCCTTAAATGTGAGCTCATGTTCAGAGATCAGTAGACAGCTGAGGAAAAACCTCTTATGTGCAAGACAAAGGCCAAACCAAAAGGTAAAACACCAAGTTAGGGGAAATGGAGAGCAGTTAGGTGGGCGAAAATTAAACACAAACCTTACATAAAGGTAAGAGGGATGCTATATCCATGAAGTATGAACGAGAAACAGTAAGAAATGAAATTAGAAATGAAAAATTCATTGGAAAGGTTGAAAAATAAAATCTATTGAAAGTAGAGCAAAGAGCCAAAGAAATGGAAAATGGTAGAGAAAAAATAAGAAAATTACAACTGTCCAGGATCTCCAATGTTCAAATAAGTGCTCCAGAAGGAGAGAGAGGAAACAGAGGGGAAAAACAAAGAATAGAGAACAACTCGAGAAAACTCTCCAGAATTAGAGGACATGAGTTACCAGTTAGGAAAAGCCTGTTGAGTGACCAGTACAGATATAAAAAGCCAAAACAGGGCACATCACTGTTCAATTTTAGAAAACAAGGGAGTTTCCAGAGTGAAATAAATAACAGGTCACATCTAAAGGATCAGTAATCAGAATGGCTTTGCACTTCTTGACACCACACTGGAAGCTAGAAGATAGTGGAGTCTTCAGCATTCAGAAGGAAAAGTGATTTTCAACCAGGTATTCAGTATCCAACTAAACTGTTGATTAAGGATAGACTAATGACAGTTTTAGACTTACGAAGCCTTAAAAAATTTACCTGTCATGTCCCCTTTCTTAGGCAGTTATTGGAGGAATTACTCAACAAAAATAAAGAAGTAAACTAAAAAAGATGAAGGCATAGGATACAAGTAACAGGGAATATGACCTAACTAGAGACCCAGGGAATCACCAGGATGATGATGAATAATGATCACAAGAAGACAGCTTGTCCTCAGGTTAGTAGATAGTTTCCAGTCCCAATAGAAACCTAATGACCATTTATTTTTCTTTTCACCTAAGGAGAAGTACAAATGTCTACTACAAGACGAAAACGTAGTATGTTATGTTGTTTACCGTAAGCTGTAGTAAAATGAGCTCGATTGTTGACAGGTATGTTTTTGAAGACTTATTTTAAGTTATATTGCTCTTACTTTCTCTATCCGCTTTCTTTTAGAGATGACAGTAGTATTTTTGATGGGTTGGTGGAAGAAGATGACAAGGACAAAGCGAAAAGGTAGTTTGATTAGAGATATAAAATAGTAAATGGTTTAAAAAATGCATATTTTTCATTTCATCAGAGTATCTAGAAACAAATCTGAAAAGAAACGTAGAGATCAATTTAATGTTCTCATTAAAGAACTGGGATCCATGCTTCCTGGTAATGCTAGAAAGATGGACAAATCTACTGTTCTGCAGAAAAGCATTGATTTTTTACGAAAACATAAAGGTAAATTTTTAACTCTGTAAAATGGAACAGACAGTATGCCACTAATATGTCAATCTGTTTACAGAAATCACTGCACAGTCAGATGCTAGTGAAATTCGACAGGACTGGAAACCTACATTCCTTAGTAATGAAGAGTTTACACAATTAATGTTAGAGGTATGTCCAGATTTAATTTTTGAAAGTTTTATTTCATTTAACATATCATTATGTTTAATTTCAGGCTCTTGATGGTTTTTTTTTAGCAATCATGACAGATGGAAGCATAATATATGTGTCTGAGAGTGTAACTTCATTACTTGAACATTTACCAGTAAGTATAAAGATCCTACAATCTACTTCGTAAGTTATTTTACTTTTAACAATTTTCTTTTCAGTCTGATCTTGTGGATCAAAGTATATTTAATTTTATCCCAGAAGGGGAACATTCAGAGGTTTATAAAATACTCTCTACTCATCTGCTGGAAAGTGATTCATTAACCCCAGAATATTTAAAATGTAAGTAGTAGCTGTTAAGCAAAAAAGTCAAAATATGTGATTTTTAAAATCTCTTTTATTTCAGCAAAAAATCAGTTAGAATTCTGTTGTCACATGCTGCGAGGAACAATAGACCCAAAGGAGCCATCTACCTATGAATATGTAAAATTTATAGGAAATTTCAAATCTTTAAACAGTGGTGAGTTAAAATGCTTCTCTCACAATGTGTTTAACTGATGATACATATTTCCCTATTGTTTTAGTATCCTCTTCAGCACACAATGGTTTTGAAGGAACTATACAACGCACACATAGGCCATCTTATGAAGATAGAGTTTGTTTTGTAGCTACTGTCAGGTTAGCTACACCTCAGTTCATCAAGGTATGTTTTTAATTTTATTTCCCAAAGGGGATAGTATTTATAAATTTTAATTATTTATTTGTAGGAAATGTGCACTGTTGAAGAACCCAATGAAGAGTTTACATCTAGACATAGTTTAGAATGGAAGTTTCTGTTTCTAGATCACAGGTAATTCCATTTTTAAATTCCATGAAAAGGTATTATAATAATGATTGTTTTCTGTGTAATTTAGGGCACCACCCATAATAGGGTATTTGCCATTTGAAGTTCTGGGAACATCAGGCTATGATTACTATCATGTGGATGACCTAGAAAATTTGGCAAAATGTCATGAGCACTGTAAGTAGATTTTAACATTTCTGGTGATAATAAAAGAAAAAATATTTCTCTATTTTCCTTTTAGTAATGCAATATGGGAAAGGCAAATCATGTTATTATAGGTTCCTGACTAAGGGGCAACAGTGGATTTGGCTTCAGACTCATTATTATATCACTTACCATCAGTGGAATTCAAGGCCAGAGTTTATTGTTTGTACTCACACTGTAGTAAGGTAATAATTCTTTTAGAGAATTTCTGAATTACCACTAAAATTTGATTATTTTTTCCATTTGTAGTTATGCAGAAGTTAGGGCTGAAAGACGACGAGAACTTGGCATTGAAGAGTCTCTTCCTGAGACAGCTGCTGACAAAGTATGTTTCTTATAATTAAAAAAAATTATTTTAAGAAAACATTTATTTTACTCTGTCTCCATAGAGCCAAGATTCTGGGTCAGATAATCGTATAAACACAGTCAGTCTCAAGGAAGCATTGGAAAGGTTTGATCACAGCCCAACCCCTTCTGCCTCTTCTCGGAGTTCAAGAAAATCATCTCACACGGCCGTCTCAGACCCTTCCTGTGAGTACCCTTGCTTCAAAGCAGACTTCCTTTACTAATGCTCTTCTGATTTTGTTGACTTCAGCAACACCAACCAAGATCCCGACGGATACGAGCACTCCACCCAGGCAGCATTTACCAGCTCATGAGAAGATGGTGCAAAGAAGGTCATCATTTAGTAGTCAGGTAAGCTCTTTAGTGGATATTCTTCTGAATAATCACTTCAGTGTTATTTTTTATTTTGCTCTAGTCCATAAATTCCCAGTCTGTTGGTTCATCATTAACACAGCCAGTGATGTCTCAAGCTACAAATTTACCAATTCCACAAGGCATGTCCCAGGTACTTTTTGGTTTTTGTTTCAGTTGCGTATTATATTACACTTTTTCCGTACATGGTACTTCAGTTTCAGTTTTCAGCTCAATTAGGAGCCATGCAACATCTGAAAGACCAATTGGAACAACGGACACGCATGATAGAAGCAAATATTCATCGGCAACAAGAAGAACTAAGAAAAATTCAAGAACAACTTCAGATGGTCCATGGTCAGGGGCTGCAGGTAATTGTTATATTTGAATACAAACAAAGCATAGCTCATTTTAACATAATCTTTATTTTTAAAGATGTTTTTGCAACAATCAAATCCTGGGTTGAATTTTGGTTCCGTTCAACTTTCTTCTGGAAATTCATCTAATATCCAGCAACTTGCACCTATAAATATGCAAGGCCAAGTTGTTCCTACTAACCAGATTCAAAGTGGAATGAATACTGGACACATTGGCACAACTCAGCACATGATACAACAACAGACTTTACAGAGTACATCAACTCAGGTAATGTTACTGAGCACAGCGGGCTATGGAGTATCTGTCTATAAAATCTCTTTATTTTTAACAGAGTCAACAAAATGTACTGAGTGGGCACAGTCAGCAAACATCTCTACCCAGTCAGACACAGAGCACTCTTACAGCCCCACTGTATAACACTATGGTGATTTCTCAGCCTGCAGCCGGAAGCATGGTCCAGATTCCATCTAGTATGCCACAAAACAGCACCCAGAGTGCTGCAGTAACTACATTCACTCAGGACAGGCAGATAAGGTAGTTGTCATATTTCATTTGTTATTTTTAAAACTCCAATTTTTTTCCTTCTTTCTTCTAACAGATTTTCTCAAGGTCAACAACTTGTGACCAAATTAGTGACTGCTCCTGTAGCTTGTGGGGCAGTCATGGTACCTAGTACTATGCTTATGGGCCAGGTGGTGACTGCATATCCTACTTTTGCTACACAACAGCAACAGTCACAGACATTGTCAGTAACGCAGCAGCAGCAGCAGCAGAGCTCCCAGGAGCAGCAGCTCACTTCAGTTCAGCAACCATCTCAGGCTCAGCTGACCCAGCCACCGCAACAATTTTTACAGGTAATTCTCCCCATGGGGAAGCTGCTTCAAACAAGCAATGCTGCATAATCCATTTGTTTTTTAGACTTCTAGGTTGCTCCATGGGAATCCCTCAACTCAACTCATTCTCTCTGCTGCATTTCCTCTACAACAGAGCACCTTCCCTCAGTCACATCACCAGCAACATCAGTCTCAGCAACAGCAGCAACTCAGCCGGCACAGGACTGACAGCTTGCCCGACCCTTCCAAGGTTCAACCACAGTAGCACACGTGCTTCCTCTCTTGACATCAAGGGAGGAAGGGGATGGCCCATTAAGAGTTACTCAGATGACCTGAGGAAAGGAGGGAAAGTTCCAGCAGTTTCATGAGATGCAGTATTGAGTGTTCTAGTTCCTGGAATTAGTTGGCAGAGAAAATGCTGCCTAGTGCTACAGATGTACATTAAATACCAGCCAGCAGGAGGTGATCATAGGGGCATAGCCAGTTCTGACAGTGTTTTAGGTGCCTGGATATTTTTTGATGGAAAAAGAATATATTGCCAAATATTAAGAAGCTCAGCTATGAAATGACCTCCAGGGAATCAGAAAGGCACTAATGATGTTAGTAACTTTTAGTGGTTCTGTGCCTCTTATCAAGTGTTACAGAGGACATACCACTGCCATGTCAGGGGTTTGCTTACAGTGATGCCATGAAGACAGTCCAGTAGACTTGGTAGCGACCCCCTCCCCCAACCCCTCTCCCTTTTCAGATAATGATGGAACAGTAATTACTTTCAGAATGTTGTGTGGGTTCAAATTCTCTATGTACAGATGATGTAAAAATATGTATATGTCTAGATAAAAGGAGAGAAAGCAAAACATTTTGTATGCTGCATGAAAGCGTTATCTCTTCCTTACAGGTGTGAGCACCTTTCCTGAAATTCTGACACCATGTGCAAACTGATCCATCCTGTTTTTCCTTTTGTTTACAACACAGTAGTGTTCTGTTCACTTTTCCGGGGCACAAGTTTTTTTGTTCATACTTTGGCTGTGATGTCACAGTTTGTTCAGTGAGGTATGATGTGCTGCTGGGAATGGATTTTTTTTTTCAGGTTAAATTATTGATACAACAGGATTTTCAAGTTATTCAGAAATATCCCTCATTTCATTATTTTTCAATTATGTTTGAAAATAGGATTTGCACTGCTTTATTTTAGGTGGCTGGGAGTTTTGATTGCATATTTTGTTATAGTTCATAGTTGGAAATATTTGCGTAAATGGTTTTCAACAAGCCTGAAAGTAATTTCAAGAATGTTTCAGTTATAGAGGTAAAATTTGCACACAAAACATCTTAGGCACTTTTTAACATTCTCAATCATGGGAATTTTAACTTTTGGGATTTGTTGAAATCTTTTTTATTATCCTTCACAATTTCAATGCTTCTTTTAGTCAGAAATGATTCAGGGTTATTTGAGGGGAAAAAACCCCATAGTGCCTTGATTTTAATTCAGGTGATAACTCACCATCTTGAAGTCATTGTCCGGTTTCCGTAGCAGTTTTGAAACCTTAGTACCTTTTTAACAGCATGTGGGTGTCAGTGTCATTATTAGTCTCCTAATAAGTTCCTCTGAAGACTGCTATCAGTCTCTTGGACTGGAGGTACAAATAATTTAGAAATAAAAGATGATAACCTAACACTATCATAGTTATTAATGTGATCCTAAAATTGTTTCCTAAATCAGCATTTTTCTTTAGTCATTTAAGAATTTACCAGAAATATTTGCTCAATATGATCTTGATATTCCTACAAAGAAAAAAGAAGGGGTAGGGATTTGGCTATGCCTTCACTACAACATTAGAATATTGTAACTCACATGCCTTCTAAACGTGAACTAAGATTTCCTTTGGCAATATCATATTCTAAAAGTAATAAATTCCAATACAAGTTACATACATTTAAAAAACATTTTACAGATTTTATGGTACTAATGAAATTTACAGTGATAGAACAAAAGAGGATTAGTAGAAAATACATTATTAGAATATAAAAAATGTTATTACTGAGGAAAGGGAGGAGAGGACAAGTGTAATAAATCAAAATTGACCTCAAAAGAAAATGTGTAACAGAGTTGAGGTTGTTAAAACAGAAAAGGTTCTGAATAATGAAGATTAACCTAATGCAGAATTGCTAGGTAAAGAGGTCAGGGGAATGCTAAGCCAGTTCTTAAGACTTCTCTGTCCTCTGCTTTGCTGTTATCCTTAAGGCATATACTTTGTCTTTCTGCAGAAAATTCTACCTGGCTACAATTACTTTGAACATTAATGTTGAAAAAGAAAACAACCAAAGAAAATTGGTACTTACCCTTCTACAAAAGAAGTGTGACTAGATATCAATCAGTAATTAACATATCAAGGAGCTCTTCTAGCTAAATGACCATCCAGTAGAGATTTCCCACATTCCCATGAATATCAAGAATAGTTGTCAGAATATGTATGTACCTGAGCATATGTACACAGACAAGGGGGATGTTGTGGAATATGGCAATAGCATTGTTCTTCTCCCCTTTCAAATTGCCTTTCTTGACCTTATGCCATTCCATATATATCTGAGTTGTGCCTCATTTATTTATTGGCAATACCTAGTGATACGGATTTAGCTAACAAAAGATATGAAGAACTATTATATTGAGGCCTGTCCTCTACATACCACACTTAAAAGATGGTGAACTGTGAGTACTACTTAGGTTGACAGCAACAAAGCATAAGACAAGCCCCAGGTAAACGTCTAAACTGTTTACTCACATTGTCCTACTCCAGCCCCTTCAATTATTTCCCATCTCCACAAATAGTCGGGGGAAAAAATTAAAATTTTCCTTTATGATTCTTACTGTTCTTCGCAGCTCATCTTTTCCTGCTTAGAATTAACCATTGCTAATTTAAAGGAGCAGCTAGCTGCTTTTCTGTCAGTCTGAAGCGTAGTAGTGGAAGAGGTAGTAAGCACCAGCTGCCTCTTTGCTGCTTTGTTTTCCTCCTGATTCTCTTAAATTTGGGTTGCAAAGCTATCCCGCCCCCCACCCTGCCCCATGAAACTTGAGCATTCAAATGAAGATTCAGCAGTGTCTGTTCTTCATTTCTATAGCCAAAGCTGTTAGTTAAAATCCCAAATCTATAGCATTTAAAGATACCAAATAGAAACACCTTCCAGCTTTAAAAAAAAAAAAAAAAAAGTCTTCCCTCTGCTTTATTCTCACTTTCTTAAAAACACTTATTCTGGGTGGTACTTTTTAGGTAAGAAACTACTGAGTTTCAGGAAAAATGCTAGCTACTCTGCAGTTACCGTGCTTTGGACTTGCAGTTATCATAGTTTTGGGAGAGTCAGTATTGTTTAACAAATGCAAGTGAGAACTAGAAGGGTTAATAAAGTTGCTCCTTAGAGTGGTGTCAAACCAGAACCGAGACACTTAAAAAGTACTTCATTTTTTGAATGGAAAATATTGGAGAAAAGTATGGGAGATGCAGGTAGCATGTGAGTAAATACTACGGTCTAGCCTTCGAGCATCCCAAATTCCGGGGGTAACTTGACAGTGCTGTGCTCTCCTTTGTCATTTATATCTGGCTTAGGAATGGAATAGTAATAACAAGATGCCAGTGATTTGGAATAGTTTGTTATAGAACATTCAGTGCAAAATAGTGAAAATGTTTGGTCTTCAGAAGTGCTGTAGTTGTTGGTCATTGCCTTAAAGCAGTCTGCTTGACGCTAGGAGCACTGAAGCAGTCCAGCTCCATCAAGAGCACTGTTGAAGGGAGAAGAACCCTTGTTCAGGAAGCCTTAGAAAGGGATCCTTAAAATAGTACTCTACGCAGACAAGTGAAAATTCTTTTAAACTGGATATTACTCAACATGTTTTCAGATGTTTCCACTACATTGAGGCAAACTTTTTAAAAGTGGAATGCAAATAGCATTTTACTTTAGTATTTCTGCTTTTTTCTTTCTGTTTCTTTGGTAATTGAAAGTTTGTTGATGAATATTTGTGTAAAACGCATTCAAGTCTATAACCTTTCCAATTACCTGTGGCCCTTAGTCCCACAGGAGTCCCTGTTGGAAGGGGGTAAACACTGGATATTAATGTTGCTGAGTGAGTCTTTCTAGCCAGGACAAGCTGATTGGAATTTTTGAATGGTAGAGAAGAAACAGCACAAAGGCACTTGCCATTTTAAGTGTTTGGAGAAAGAGAACCTTTTAAGTTTGGATTGGGTGAGCTTTCTTCTAAAAGGAGCTTCTGAAGTAATTGCAAAGGAATAGAATCGACTATTTTTATAGTATATTTAATATATTTGTATATAACTATAATAGGAACCCTCTACATGCCTCCCACTTTTCTAATTTACTTCCCCTTTTGCCATAGCACTAGTATAGCCTCATCCGCATGGGTAATGTGCCTATTGTCAGCCTACCAAAAGATAGTGCTGCTGCTTTATGAGACAGGTGAGAAGACCCAACTCTCATGCCTGGGGATCCTTTACGGAAGGAATAGCACACACTTTTAAAACAACATACCACAGTCTAAAAGCATCATTTTGAAATGTAACAAGCACTTTATTGCAATTACTCATTTTGATAAAGTTTATTCTTAGGCGTTAACCATTTCTAAAGGATCCCCAAATCATCACTTACTTAGGTGAAATTATATAAAATGACACATTTCTGAGAAATGTTTAGGTCCAGTGAACCGTAGTTGGTTTATGGGAGTGATTTCAAGATAGCCAAATGAACTTTGATTTTTGTTTTGAATGTGGTGGAGTCAAGAGATTGTAGATGCCTAGTTTGATTTAAACACTATTGTAAACCTATCTTGCCTATTGTGTGGACACCAAAAGAGACCAATGAGCCTGTTTATTTTTCAGAGGTCTAGGAAAATTGCATCCGTGTGAGTAGATGTACAGAACTAATCTAAAAGTGATTGCTAGTAACATTTTAGAATATAATAATTTCAAGAATTATTCTGAGTGTTTTAAATGTGCCCTGAAATGTTGGCATGTCATTTCAGCATTTCCATTTGAATTGCTCTTGTAATATTTTTGCACAAAAAGGACTGAGAAAAAGAATACTTTGGTTAAAGGAAAAAAATAGTATAATTTGGTCTTTAATTTTAATGTCTCCTGTGGAAACACTGGGGATGAATTTTGTTGGCACAGTTATTCAGGATATTTAAAACAGTGTTGAACAGTTCACAAGAAATTAAGCAAACTTGGATTTTAAAAATTAAAATACTTTCTTTCCATGTGACTGTTTTGCATAGTTTTTTCCCCCTATGTCATAACACTACATTCCTTGTTTTTCTTAAATAAAATACTCTGCAGGTTTTGTTGTGAGTGTTTATAACAGTATTTTGTAAGCTGCCTGGGTTTCCTCAGGGAAACATTATTTAGTGGAATAGGATATAGTTTATGGAGAGACAACTAAGTGAAATTCCATCACCACCACCAGCAAACACTGAGGTGCTGCATTAAGTGACAATCAAACTAGTAAGTATTTATGAAAGAATTTAGAAAGGGGTTCAAAGAAGCAATTGCTTTTAAAGCAGTTCTCTGGGGTTCTTGAATAAAAATGGCTAAATGTATTTATTTATATTTTAAAATACCTGTGTGTTCTGTTTTCTCATCAAAGTGATTTCGGTGTCATGTATTTAATGTGTGGTTTGTTTTGTTTTGCACCATATTCTTCTTAGGGAACTGGCTCTGATTTGGGGTGCAGTCACCAACTCTCATGATAATCTTTACGGACAGTCTGAATCTACTTTACTTCAGGACGGCAGTGGAGGGGCCAACTCCAGATGCCCCTGCACTTCCCTCCTCAAGTCATCTAAGAAAGAATTTTAGAAATAACTCCTTTCAAATCTGATTCATACAGTTCCAACCTTTTTCTAGTTTCACTTGCTGCCTTCTTTGTTTTATGGGCACTTTTTGTGTGATTACTTCCCCAACACAGTCAAAGGCCAGTATGACAGAACCAATGGCACATGATGCCTCTATTTTGCCCATTTGGGGAAATGTTAGTAAAAGAAATAGCATCTTTTAATGGCTGTCATTATCATATCCATATTAAAATCCATTTAAAGTTCTTAAATTTGGCGGAATAATGTATACAGGCTGTAAACTTCTACAAAAAATGTTTGCTGTCTTTAATATGGTGTCAAGTTACTTGGTCCTTTGAAAACAAAACAAAACTTCCATACACAGCACTGCCCAGTAAAGCAGTGTTGGAATATTGGAAACCTAGACATTTGAGGATCCTTCTTGCTCACAAGCATTGGAACAGAATCCTCCACTTTAGGACTCAGAGAAGCTATGGAGTCCCACAGGCTAGGTATAGCACACAACTTAGAGAACGGTAGTTAAAGCACGTCAACCACAATTGAATTTAATGATCTAAAAAATATTTCTTAACTCTGAGGGTTAAACTGAAGATACGTTTTCAAATAAAAGCTTTTAAATTTCTTAGGAAACAAACTGTGACATCGCTTTTAAAAATGACATTCAAATGTTTATAATGTGTGTTTTTGAGTTGGCTTGGACTAGTGCAAGTTCACTGCTGGCAATGGTTATGCCAGTAGTTAAGTTAAAATAAGTTGTTACCTTCAGATTGATGTCTTGTATAACCAGACAATCATCTTCAAGCAAAAAAATTGGCCAGGAAATGTCTTTTTAAAAAAAAAAAAAAAAAAAAAGATGTGTCAGCCAGAACAGTTACCATTCAGACCATACTGGAATGATTTTGAAATCTTTACTATGGTTTAAGTTGGGGAAGGCCTCAGTATGGCATTTTCATATTCACTCTATGTAAAGATTGAAGCCCAAAGATGAGTTAAATTCAGTGCTGTATTGAAACCAGTCAGTGCAAAAAAAAAAAAAAAGTTTTACCTTTGTAAATTTTTCATTGTTAACATCAGTTGGTAGTTGTTAAAACATGCACCAAATTCTTTATAATGTTCTGTGTGGTTCTCAATGTGATATTCTTGACATTGCTGTCCTTACTGCTTGGTTCTTGGTTTTAAATTAAAAAGTAGATGTAGCTCATCATTTTTACTTCCAAAACGGTGGAGCTAAAAACGGCTAATTGATCTTGAGATAAGAATACCCTTTACTAAGGCAAAGATTTAATTGAAATCCAAAATGATTTATAGAAACGAAAGGCATTTTCCATTTGTTGTCTTCTGCCGAAATTCTGAATTGCATACACACATGAAGGATAATGAATGGTTTCAACGGTGCTATATTAGGTTCTCTGATTTTCATGACCTATGTATGTTTGGAAATACAATATTGTATAAAATGTGGATCGTTTTGTTACCGATTTAATATTGCCATTTTAATTTGGTGTAACAATTGGTTACACTTGTTTTTCAAAGCTATCCTTTGAGGAGAAAGTCAAAATGTGTTGTTAGCCTACCTCCACTCAGGCCTCTTGCTGTGTAATCATTATTCCAGGTTATGATGTGCATAGCTTTTAAAACTGCGTGTACTATTATTCTGCTCTTTCCCATACTCTTGTCATGTATTCAGAACCTAAACTTATAGCAAAAGAGCCAAGCAGTAGCAGTTTTTGTAAATGTAAAAATAATTAGATCCAGACTTTGTTTCCTTCAATTTTAAAAATAAAAAATACCTCAGTGCTATGTTTTTCAGTTATCACCTGCATTTCTCAAAAAATAACACCTGCTTCATGTGGCACATAACTTGTAAGAATCACATTTTGGATTTTAAAGAAAGACTATTAAATATTTTAAGATCACTATCAATGACATTTCCCTTTCTTTTATTCAACAATGGA